GGGAGGCCGAGGCGGGTGGATCAGAGTGTGATGGCGGGCGCCTGTGGTCCCAGCTACTCGGGAGGCTGAGGCAGGAGAATCGCTTGAGTCTGGGAGATCGAGGCTGCAGTGAGCCATGATCCCATCACTGCACTCCAGCCTGGGTCTGGCTGGACCCTGTGTCAAACAAAAAACAGAAACACTAGAGAGACAAAAGGCGAGCGCAGGAGGCTGCCAGGAAGCGGGAGCCCCACGGGGTGACGGCCACTTCCCGCCGCCCCGGGGCTGGCCTCGCTGCCGTCAAGCGGCCCGTGCGCGCTTTGCGACAGTCGGTCGGGCTGGGCACCGGCGCAGGTTCGCTTTCCGGCGGTTGCACCGGGCCGGGGTGCCAGCGCCCGCCTTCCCGTTTCCTCCCGTTCCGCAGCGCGCCCACGGCCTGTGACCCCGGCGACCGCTCCCCAGTGACGAGAGAGCGGGGCCGGGCGCTGCTCCGGCCTGACCTGCGAAGGGACCTCGGTCCAGTCCCCTGTTGCGCCGCGCCCCCGTCCGTCCGTGCGCGGGCCAGTCAGGGGCCAGTGTCTCGAGCGGTCGAGGTCGCAGACCTAGAGGCGCCCCACAGGCCGGCCCGGGGCGCTGGGAGCGCCGGCCGCGGGCCGGGTGGGGATGCCTCTGCACGTGAAGTGGCCGTTCCCCGCGGTGCCGCCGCTCACCTGGACCCTGGCCAGCAGCGTCGTCATGGGCTTGGTGGGCACCTACAGCTGCTTCTGGACCAGTGAGTGGGCCCAGGCCGAGGCAGGCCCGCCCGGGTACCCATGCCCGGCCGGAGGTGGGACTTAGGGTGGGGGACGCCGCGGCCCCGACCTAGCGGGCGAGCCCGGAGCGCCTGACTTCTCCTTCCCCGCCAGAGTACATGAACCACCTGACCGTGCACAACAGGGAGGTGCTGTACGAGCTCATCGAGAAGCGAGGCCCGGCCACGCCCCTCATCACCGTGTCCAATCACCAGTCCTGCATGGACGACCCTCATCTCTGGGGTACCCGGGCCAGTGTGCTGGGCAGGGGGAGGAAAGGCGAGGATTCGGGACGGGCCCAGCCTCGTCAGAACAAACCCCTTCTCGCTGCCTTTTCATGGAGCCCTGGCACTCCGGTTTCCGGGCGTTCTGCCCCAGGGCTGAGACTTGGATTTGTGGCTCCTGCAGCATCCCTGAGGGAGCATGATTTGGAGAGGGCCTTGGGCATGGAGCAGGACCAAGGAACGGCCACAGGGCATATCTTACAGCTCCTTTAACGTCAGGCCTCCAGAACCCTCTGTTCTCTAAACCATCCAGGGCCCCACAGTCTTGGGAAAAATTTGGGGGTTGGACATAGGATATCCTGTGAGGAAGTTCTGGGCCAGGGACTGGAAGCCCAGTGTCCTGGCTTCAGGTTTGCCCCTGGCTGGGCGTGTACCGTTCAGCCCTATTTGGGAGCCTGGTTGCCACACCTAGAGGTTCCTGCTCTGCTGACTTCACAGGAAGTTGCTTGGCTCTGGTAACCAGATGGCCGGGTGGAGGGGTGCCTGGGGCTTCCACTCCTGAACAGAGAGCTTAACTGTCCTAGAGTTCATGGGGAGCCACCTAGCCACACTGGAGCCCTTCAGAGCTCACCCTGGCTGCTGGGTGGAGAAAGGCCTATAGATGTCACAGGTGGATCCTGGGAGGCCAGGAAGGAGGACTTGGAGCCATCCACTAGCCTAGACTGGGCTGGTTGCAGTGACAGTACAGGGAGAAGTATAGAAGAATGGGCATTGTCCAAGTATGTTGGGGAGGTAGGCAGTCCAGGTGCAGAGTTGGGGCATGAAGCCTTTCCTGTCCTCTAGGGATCCTGAAACTCCGCCACATCTGGAACCTGAAGTTGATGCGTTGGTGAGGAGGAATGGGCCCCTCGAAGTGGGCCGGGCCGGCCCCACCTGCCTCTGCCCAGATTTGCCCTCCTCCTGCTCTGCCCAGGAGGTGGCGTCCAGCAGTCCAGGCAGGGCATGGGGGGGCAGGACTAATTGCATCTGTCCCTGCTTAGGACCCCTGCAGCTGCAGACATCTGCTTCACCAAGGAGCTACACTCCCACTTCTTCAGCTTGGGCAAGTGTGTGCCTGTGTGCCGAGGTGAGCTGCTCCTCCAGCGAGTGCAGGGAGGCGATTTGAATCCAGATTGCTCCTTCCTCTGCAGGAGCAGAATTTTTCCAAGCAGAGAATGAGGGGAAAGGTGTTCTAGACACAGGCAGGCACATGCCAGGTGCTGGAAAAAGAAGAGAGAAAGGTAAGCCAGGCATAGCGGTTCACACTTGTCATGTTACTGATAGGGAGAGGCCTTTTCCTTGCAGGAGATGGCGTCTACCAGAAGGGGATGGACTTCATTTTGGAGAAGCTCAACCATGGGGACTGGGTGCATATCTTCCCAGAAGGTCAGCAGGGCTGACTGGGTCGAGCCCCCCCATCCCAAGCCTCGCCTCTGTGCTCTCTCACCAGGGAAAGTGAACATGAGTTCCGAATTCCTGCGTTTCAAGTGGGGTAAGGGCTGCTGGTCTCTGGCCACAGCCATCTATGCTAACATTTCTACCTCCCCCCTGGGCAGGAATCGGGCGCCTGATTGCTGAGTGTCATCTCAACCCCATCATCCTGCCCCTGTGGCATGTCGGTGAGCCTGGGGACGGGGACAGAGAGATGGCACCACGTCTGGCCTTCTGTCCACTGTGCTGCAGGAATGAATGACGTCCTTCCTAACAGTCCGCCCTACTTCCCCCGCTTTGGACAGGTGGGTGGGGACTGCTGACCTTCGGCTGTCTGGCTCCTCATCACTCTTGGCGGCCACCCCACAGAAAATCACTGTGCTGATCGGGAAGCCCTTCAGTGCCCTGCCTGTACTCGAGCGGCTCCGGGCGGAGAACAAGTCGGCTGTGAGTTTCCTCCTGGGTCCCCCGTAGCTGTCGGGTGCAGGCCATCCCTGGTCCTTTCCCTCAGGTGGAGATGCGGAAAGCCCTGACGGACTTCATTCAAGAGGAATTCCAGCATCTGAAGACTCAGGCAGAGCAGCTCCACAACCACCTCCAGCCTGGGAGATAGGCCTTGCTTGCTGCCTTCTGGATTCTTGGCCCGCACAGAGCTGGGGCTGAGGGATGGACTGATGCTTTTAGCTCAAACGTGGCTTTTAGACAGATTTGTTCATAGACCCTCTCAAGTGCCCTCTCCGAGCTGGTAGGCATTCCAGCTCCTCCGTGCTTCCTCAGTTACACAAAGGACCTCAGCTGCTTCTCCCACTTGGCCAAGCAGGGAGGAAGAAGCTTAGGCAGGGCTCTCTTTCCTTCTTGCCTTCAGATGTTCTCTCCCAGGGGCTGGCTTCAGGAGGGAGCATAGAAGGCAGGTGAGCAACCAGTTGGCTAGGGGAGCAGGGGGCCCACCAGAGCTGTGGAGAGGGGACCCTAAGACTCCTCGGCCTGGCTCCTACCCACCGCCCTTGCCGAACCAGGAGCTGCTCACTACCTCCTCAGGGATGGCCGTTGGCCACGTCTTCCTTCTGCCTGAGCTTCCCCCCCACCACAGGCCCTTTCCTCAGGCAAGGTCTGGCCTCAGGTGGGCCGCAGGCGGGAAAAGCAGCCCTTGGCCAGAAGTCAAGCCCAGCCACGTGGAGCCTAGAGTGAGGGCCTGAGGTCTGGCTGCTTGCCCCCATGCTGGCGCCAACAACTTCTCCATCCTTTCTGCCTCTCAACATCACTTGAATCCTAGGGCCTGGGTTTTCATGTTTTTGAAACAGAACCATAAAGCATATGTGTTGGCTTGTTGTAAAATGTCTCTGGCCTCTCTGTAGGGGTGAAAATGG